TTAGACCTGGTATTATGTCTAAAGACGATTTTCATTTAAAGGAGGATCTTCCCCCGGGCAGCTCAAGGTCACATCGTAAATACCTTATAGTCTAATTCAGTGTCCCAAAACAGGACCCCGACTCCCCAGATCCGGGTTGGGGGTGGCTCAGGGCCTAAAGTTCCTACCCTCGCCCAGGTGACACCATCTCCAGGAAGGTCTGCACCCGACCCGGCGAAGCGCTGTCCCGCTTCGCACCCCCCACTGCTCCAGGTACGTGCGGCGGCCTCCTCGGGAGACCCCGCCACTTTCCTGGAGCGTAGCCTGCCACCCCCCGTCCGGGAACCCCGGATTCTCACGGCAGAGAACAGACACCATACTTAAGCACAGGCTCTCGCATCCGACATCAGTACAAGGCTGGGGGTTGTTGGGGGACGGTTGAGCCTTGGGAGGGAGGGTCAGGGTCTGGACAGGAGCCGCGGCCGCCAGATGGGAAAGAACACGTGGGAGCAGTAATGTCAAGTGACACTTAAACCCTTAGACGCCGATTCGTTATAACGCGAGGAAATCTAGAAGAAAAAGCAGGTACCATCAGCGAATTCTAAAATCTCCTAAGGATTAACTTCGGTTATTTTCTGCTTAGACAACGCTTTCTATTCCCGACTTCCTCTCCAATAATGACCCGAATCTGTCGAAACTTCTTGGAAGCCTAATTTACCTAATCCCACGTCCCTAACGGTCTTCGGAAGCGAAGCAGTGTCAACAGTCCCTGGTAAACACAAGTAGTATTACAAGTCGGGAGCTCTTCAAGTCTTGGATGAGACTGTAGAGCGGTCTTGTGCGGCAATGTGCTACCTTAAAATAAATAAATAAATAAACCCCTGTTATGTCCGGAGTTTGTTTCCACCCGGAGAGGAATGGAAGAGCACCAGAGAGCGCTTAGCTTTCTGGTTGGATGTTTTGGGTGAGTTTCTTGGCGCGCATGCGTGTTGTGTCTCAAGGGCGGGTTTGAAGGGAAGTGGGTGTTGACCTGCGGGCAACTGACGCTGTTGTCAGATTACACCCACGACGGTGCGGGTCTCGGGCGTTCTGGAGATACGTAGGGGTGAATTTATGTTTCCGACGATTGCATCTGGAGGGGTGTGTAAGACTCTGTGGCTGAAGAAAGCTATTACGCTTCTTATGTGGGTCATTATTTTAAAAATAGCATTTCGCTTTTATTTGCTTGACTGCCTCTTCTCAACAAATTTTAAGCCCGCCACTACATGTGTTTGGTTTTGCCCTACCAGCTCTGGGGTTGGGGAGTGCACTGTTATGGTTATTGTTGCTCCTGTGGCCATTCTCTTGTCATCCCCACTTTCACATTTTGGCGTGGTGTATTAATAGACTGAGTGGGATTAATGGGTAAATATGACTTTATAGTCAGCTCTAATCCTGGATTCAATATCAGAATTTAGATTTTCAGCTTTGTGGATGTTCGACATTTTAAAAACAGTTATTGCAAAGAGGTGAAAATTTTGTTCTGAAGTCTTAAGGAAACAGAGAAAGTTTTTCCGTCCTTAAGTGTGGGACTTGTTTTGTGACCAACAATATGAAAGGCTCTGAGGTCAGCTTGGAGAAGAAAAAAAAGATTAAGATGCCAGTGAAGAGACTTCGTGAGGTAGTTTCTCAAAATCATGGAGATCATTTGGTTTTGCTGAAAGATGAGTTGCCCTGTGTTCCTCCGGCATTGTCTGCAAATAAACGTCTTCCTGTTGGAACGGGGACTAGTTTGAATGGAACATCACGTGGTATGTGATTCCATGTAGTTTTTCAACCAGTTAATCACTAAAATCTATTCCTTTGTTTTGTTAGGTTCATCAGACTTAACTTCTGCTAGAAATTGTTACCAGCCTCTATTAGAAAATCCCATGGTGTCAGAAAGTGTAAGCAAAAGGATTCTTAATTATGCTCACGTTTTAGCCTATTTCTTCCTTTCATATCCCAAAGGATTTTTCTAAAGACGTTGCAGTGCAAGTGTTGCCTTTGGATAAAATAGAAGAGAACAACAAGCAAAAAGGTAAAAGAATAATATTGATTTTTTTAAATTGTTTAATATATATTTTTGTGTCTTGATTTTGCAGCAAATGACATCTTCATTTCTCAGTATACAATGGGACAGAAAGATGCTCTAAGAACAGTTTTAAAGCAAAAGTAAGTTTCATTTACAGAAAATAATTGGACCATCTTTTTTTTTTTTTTTTTTTTTCTGGGACAGTGTCTCACTTTGTCTCACAGGCTGGAGTGATCACAGTGGGGTGATCACAACTCACTGCAGTCTCTACCTCCTCAGGCTCATGAGATCCTCCCACCTCAGCCTCCCGAGTAGCTGGGACTACAGGTGTGTGCCACCACACCTGGCTAATTTTTGTATGAATACATTTTTATTGCTTTTTTATTTATAGAGCTCAAAGCATGCCTGTTTTTAAGGAAGTAAAGGTACATCTGTTAGAAGATGCAGGCATAGAGAAGGATGCTGTTACTCAGGAGACTAGAATTTCACCCAGTGGAATTGATTCAGCTACAACCGTGGCTGCAGCAACTGCTGCTGCCATTGCAACCGCAGCTCCGTTGATAAAGGTATATTTTTCTTCCCAGATAATCATAACTACGTGAATTTTTAAAAATGTTTTTATTGTTTTAGGTGCAGAGTGATTTGGAAGCAAAAGTCAATTCTGTTACAGAATTACTTAGTAAATTACAGGAGACTGATAAACACCTGCAACGTGTTACAGAGCAGCAAACAAGCATTCAGAGGAAACAAGAGAAATTACATTGTCATGATCACGAAAAGCAAATGAATGTGTTTATGGAGCAGCACATAAGGCATCTTGAAAAGTTACAACAACAACAAATAGATATTCAGGTATCTGTAATAAATCCAGTACAGATTCCATATGAAAATAATAAAATAATCTTATTTCTTCTAGACTCATTTTATTAGTGCTGCACTCAAGACTAGTAGTTTTCAGCCTGTTAGTATGCCCTCCTCCAGAGCAGTGGAAAAGTATTCCGTAAAACCAGAACACCCTAATCTTGGTAGCTGTAATCCATCTTTATATAACACATTTGCTTCCAAACAAGGTAAAAATATGTAGTTCTCTATGAATAAAAAAAAGTTAAGTTTTTAAAAAATTTTCTGTTAAAGCACCTTTAAAAGAAGTTGAAGATACGAGTTTTGATAAACAGAAATCTCCTTTGGAGACACCAGCACCTCGCAGATTTGCTCCTGTACCTGTTTCAAGGGATGATGAACTATCAAAGAGGGAAAATCTTTTGGAAGAAAAAGAAAATATGGAAGTGTCGTGTCACAGAGGTAATAGAGACTTTTACTAGACCTATCCCAAATGGAAAATGATACTATATCTCTTCTATTTCAGGAAATGTAAGACTATTGGAACAAATTTTGAATAATAATGATTCTTTGACAAGAAAAAGTGAATCATCAAACACCACCTCACTAACTAGGTCAAAAATAGGATGGACTCCTGAGAAAACAAACAGGTAAAAACAAGAGATTGGAATGAAAACTAGATTTCTGTAGCGTTGAAACTCTACCTTCTCAAAGATTTCCTTCCTGTGAAGAGCTAGAAACAACTAAAGTGACTATGCAGAAGTCTGATGATGTTCTTCATGACCTTGGCCAAAAAGAGAAAGAAACAAATAGCATGGTCCAGGTAAAGTGGGAATGGTCTTAAAATTGATGATTTTAGTAACTTTCTGGTCTTTTTTTCTTTTAAGCCAAAAGAATCTCTGAGTATGTTGAAGCTTCCAGATCTTCCACAGAATTCTGTTAAGCTTCAAACAACCAATACAACAAGATCTGTATTGAAAGATGCTGAGAAGATTTTGAGAGGAGTACAAAACAATAAAAAAGTACTTGAAGAAAACCTGGAAGCTATTATTCGTGCAAAAGATGGAGCTGCCATGTATTCGCTTATCAATGCTTTATCTACCAACAGGTAAGAGGATGTTGGCATCCAGGGTTATTTATAATTTAAGAAAATTCCTTTTTCTCTTTTATAGAGAGATGTCAGAGAAAATTAGGATCAGAAAGACAGTGGATGAATGGATTAAAACTATTTCTGCAGAAATTCAGGTATGTCTTGGAAAAAAACTGAAAATTAAGTGTTTTAAGTAATTTTAACTTTGGTTATGTTAAGGATGAACTGTCAAGAACAGATTATGAACAAAAAAGATTTGATCAGAAGAATCAGAGAACCAAGAAAGGTCAGAATATGACTAAAGATATTAGAACCAACACACAAGATAAAACTGTCAACAAATCTGTAATTCCAAGAAAACATTCTCAAAAGCAAATAGAAGAGCATTTTAGAAATCTACCTATGAGGGGCATGCCTGCTTCAAGTTTACAGAAAGAGAGAAAGGAAGTAAGATCCTAATCTGTTCTTTTAACATAATTTCATGGTGAGTTGAATAACTTTGTACACACAGGGGCTTTTGAAAGCAACCACAGTAATACAAGATGAAGATTATATGTTACAAGTCTATGGAAAGCCAGTTTATCAGGGCCATCGAAGCACTCTTAAAAAAGGACCATATCTCAGATTTAATTCTCCATCTCCTAAGTCCAGACCACAGAGACCAAAAGTAATAGAACGAGTTAAAGGTAAGGAATCTCATTTTTAATGTTTAATCTCATTTAAAATATCTGCCATTGGTGATTATTATAGGCACTAAGGTAAAGTCAATAAGAACACAGACTGACTTCTATGCAACAAAACCTAAGAAGATGGATTCTAAAATGAAACATTCTGTTCCTGTGTTACCTCATGGCGATCAGCAATATTTGTTCAGCCCAAGTAGAGAAATGCCTACTTTTTCAGGTACATTGGAAGGTCATCTGATTCCTATGGCAATTCTTTTAGGTAAGAATCAACAAAATATGTGGGATGGATTTAGTTGACTTATTTTTTCTCCTAAACTTCTTAGGACAAACCCAAAGTAATAGTGATACCATGCCACCTGCTGGAGTGATTGTCAGCAAGCCACACCCTGTAACTGTGACTACTTCTATTCCTCCATCATCTCGAAAAGTAGAAACTGGAGTAAAGAAACCTAACATAGCCATTGTAGAAATGAAGTCAGAAAAAAAGGATCCTCCTCAGCTTACTGTGCAGGTATGCCAGGGTGCATGAGTAGAAAATTTTAAAACAGAAAGCTGAATGTTGTATTCTGTTTTAGGTATTACCCAGTGTAGATATTGACAGCATTTCAAATAGTAGTGCTGATGTCCTTTCACCTCTGTCTAGCCCCAAAGAAGCATCTCTTCCTCCTGTGCAAACTTGGATAAAGGTATATTTCAGAATTTTATCATATTATTTTGAACAACAAAAACTTTCTGAAAATGCTTTCTTAGACTCCAGAAATTATGAAGGTAGATGAAGAAGAGGTGAAGTTTCCAGGAACTAACTTTGATGAAATAATCGATGTCATACAGGTAACAAAGCTTAGAAACCATGAGAAATTATTGAATATAATAGTTTTGTTTTTGTTACTACCAGGAAGAAGAAAAATGTGATGAAATTCCAGACTCTGAACCAATTCTGGAGTTTAACAGAAGTGTTAAAGCTGATTCTACAAAATATAATGGTCCTCCATTTCCGCCAGTTGCTTCTACTTTTCAGCCCACTGCTGATATTCTGGATAAAGTAATTGAGAGAAAAGAAACACTGGAAAATAGCTTAATTCAATGGTAAGTTTATAATGTTTTTGGTATGAATAGAACTTAACTTTTATCTGCCCCACCATCCTCTCAGGGTAGAGCAAGAAATAATGTCAAGAATTATCTCTGGGCTCTTTCCAGTCCAGCAACAGATTGCACCTAGTATCAGTGTTTCAGTCAGTGAGACAAGTGAACCACTGACTTCTGACATTGGTAAGTGAAATAGAATTTTTTTTTGTTTTTATCACTTATTCTGATTTTTTTTTTTTACTTTTAGTGGAAGGAACAAGCAGTGGCGCCCTCCAGCTTTTTGTTGATGCTGGTGTTCCTGTGAACTCAAATGTGATTAAACATTTTGTTAACGAAGCTCTTGCTGAGACCATTGCTGTCATGCTGGGTGACAGAGAAGCAAAGAAGCAAGGTCCTGTTGCTACAGGTGTTTCTGGGGATGCTTCAACAAATGAAACATATTTGCCGGTATGGGGAATTTTTGAGACATTTATTGAAGAAAACACAGTTTATCTTGTTTTATTTATTTTAGGCAAGAGTGTGCACCCCACTGCCTACCCCACAGCCTACGCCTCCTTGCTCACCTTCATCACCTGCTAAGGAGTGTGTTTTGGTAAAGACTCCAGATTCTTCTCCCTGTGATTCGGATCATGATATGGCTTTTCCTGTGAAAGAAATATGTGCTGAAAAAGGTAGAAACTTTATTTCTATAACTCGGTTTTAACTTTTTCTGTCCTTTTAAAAAAAAACCTTTAGGAGATGATATGCCTGCCATCATGCTTGTTAATACTCCAACAGTTACCCCTACTACTACACCTCCTCCAGCGGCGGCAGTTTTTACCCCAACTTTGTCAGATATTTCCATTGATAAATTGAAGGTATCAAGCCCAGAGCTTCCCAAGCCATGGGGTGATGGAGACCTGCCACTGGAAGAAGAGAACCCTAACTCACCTCAAGAAGAACTTCATCCAAGAGCTATGTAAATGAGAACATACTCACTAGTAACTGTACAACAAGCTCCAAATATGTCTTTATTTTCTTAGTGTAATGTCTGTGGCTAAGGATGAAGAACCAGAGAGTATGGATTTCCCTGCTCAGCCTCCACCTCCAGAGCCAGTTCCCTTTATGCCATTTCCTGCCGGCACCAAGGCCCCTTCCCCCTCACAGATGCCAGGTTCTGATTCATCAACACTGGAGAGCACATTGAGTGTTACTGTCACTGAAACTGAAACTTTAGATAAACCCATCTCTGAAGGAGAGATTTTATTTAGCTGTGGTCAAAAATTGGCCCCCAAGAGTAAGTTAATTTGTATTAGTTGATTTTACTTGTTTTTTCTAAACTTTTATATTTTAATTTCTAGTTTTAGAAGATATAGGACTGTACCTGACAAACCTTAATGATAGCTTATCCAGCACTCTGCATGATGCCGTTGAAATGGTAAGTAACGATTGACTCCAACACTGAATTCTATTTTTATTAATTGTCTTTATGTTTCTTTTAGGAGGATGATCCTCCTAGTGAAGGGCAAGTGATTAGGATGTCCCATAAAAAATTTCATGCAGATGCAATTCTTTCTTTTGCTAAACAAAACCAGGAGTCAGCAGTTTCCCAGCAAGCAGTCTATCATTCAGAGGTACTTTTTAACTTTAATGACTTTTTTTTGGTATGGTTTTAACAATTGTTTCTGCTTTTTAAAGGACTTGGAAAACAGTGTGGGTGAACTTAGTGAAGGACAAAGACCCCAGCTAACAGCGGCAGCAGAGAACATCTTAATGGGACATTCTCTCTATATGCAGCCACCTGTCACTAATACACAGTCTTTGGATCAACAATGTGATCCTAAACCATTATCTCGGCAATTTGACACAGTTTCAGGTAGACACCAAAATATTTTTTCTTGATGTGTCTTTTAACTTTTTATTTACATTTTTGATAACAGGTAGTATTTATGAAGATTCATGTGCTAGTCATGGTCCAATGAGTTTGGGAGAATTGGAGTTGGAGCCAAATTCTAAGCTGGTTCTTCCCACAACACTTCTGACAGCACAAGAAAATGATGTTAATTTACCAGTAGCCGCTGAAGATTTTTCCCAGGTACCAAATTAATAGCACTTGTATTTTACTTAAATATTATGACTTCATATCTTAAATTATTTAGTACCAACTAAAGCAAAATCAGGATGTTAAGCAAGTTGAACACAAACCATCACAAAGTTACCTACGTGTTAGAAATAAATCTGATATTGCACCTTCACAGCAACAAGGTAAGACTTGTTTTTATGTAATAATACAATAGATTTTCTTCTGAAAAAATAAATTTTTATGTAGTTTCACCAGGTGATATGGATCGGACACAAATTGAGCTTAATCCGTACCTCACATGTGTATTTTCAGGTAAGATTTTTACTTTAAAAGTTCTTGAACTTTTTACCTCTTTTTTTTTTAACTTTTATTTTAGGTTTGGGGGTACATGTGAAGAAGGTTTCCTGTATAGGTAAACTCGGGCTGTGGAGGTTTGTCATACAGATTATTTCATCACCCAGGTATTAAGCCTAGTACCCAATAGTTATTTTTTTGTTGAGCTGAATGAGCTTCTCCTTTGTGCAGGTGGGAAAGCAGTGCCACTCTCCGCTTCACAGATGCCCCCTGCCAAGATGTCAGTGATGCTGCCGTCAGTGAACCTCGAGGACTGCTCTCAGTCTCTGAGTCTCAGCACAATGCAGGAGGACATGGAGTCTTCGGGGGCAGATACCTTCTGAACGGGAAGAGACAGCCAGCACAGTGTTTATGCCACTGGTTTTAAAGTCATTTTACCTTGGCTTAAAACCCTCTCTCAGACTGTTTGGTTTTTGAGCATATTCTGAAAAAAAAATTCCAATATTTTAAAATAAAACAAAAAGCATAATTTGGGTATTTAAAGTTTTTAAATAAAATAAGTATAAGTCATTATAAGTCTGATTGTGAGTTGTTTCTTAGAATCCTGAGATAGCATAGAGTAGTGAAAGGGCATGGCTTTTGACATCTAGGCATTTAATCTATAGGTGTAATTATCTGTATGTATTTATAAAATTATGTAGCTCAAGGTTATTCATTCTAACATTTTTATAACAGCAAATAGAAAAAATCAAATGTCTATCAATAATAGACTGGTTTTAAAGTGATGGTACATCAGTACAATGGAATACTATGTATTACAAAAAAAAATTTAAAAAGTTTATTGATATGGAATAATCTTTGAGATGCACTGTTAAAGTGAAAAAAGCCATGTGCAAAATAGTGTGTGAACTATGCAGTTGTTGAAATTATTTAAAATGGGGTGGGGAGGAATTCAAATGTATGGTATGTCACATATTCTTACATGTATTTGCTTGTAAATATATTATATAAACAAGAAACTGCTAAGTTTGTCTCCAGGGAGTAGAATTGTTGGCTGGGTGATAGGAGAGGCTAAGTGATAGGAATCAAGGATAATCGTGGTTACTATGTATTTGAACTTCAGTTGTGATAGAAAAAAATCATCAGTGAGATTAATTTTTATATGCCTTATGTATACCATATAAACCTTTATAAACCTGTGAAACATGTAACTCTATTACCTTTTGCAACATAAATACATAAAATTAAAGGAAAATAAAAAGCATTGCTTCGTAATCAGATACATGTAGGTTCTAATCCCAATTCTGTAACTTCTTGCTTTGTGATAGGGGCCAACGAAACGCCTTCTTATCAGCTGTTTCAGATTAATGGGTTTAATACTTATTTTTGCAGAATAATGGACATCAGTGATTGTGTGTGGAGATGGGGGTGGGTAGTGCCCAGCACAGTGCTTGATACCATGTAAGTGCTCAATAAATGGTGTTGTTCTTATTATCTTGAGGGATTTCAGTACTGTATAGTAGAGGGCATAAGCACATGAAAAGAAAGGCAGCCTAGCACTAGTGAAAAAAATTTACCTCCCAGAAAAATCATTTTCTGTCACAACTGAATTTCAAACACACAGTAATTACAGTCATCCTTGACTTTTTCAGCATTTTTGTAGGTTGCTAAGTGGATCTCAGCACTGGCAGCACATTAGAACCTCTGGGAGCTTTAAAAAATACTAATGCCTGGGCCTTGTACCAAGGGATTTCAATTTAATTGATCTTGGATGGGGTCCAGCATTGGTATTAAAAAAAAAAAAAGACCTTTTCAGGTAATTTTAATGGGCACTCAAGGCTGAGAATTACTGAAGAGCAATTTAGAATTCCTTAAACTTCTAGTAGGAGCCATTGCCTGGGGATTTTTTTTCTCACTGAACATAGAAGCTGCAAGAGTCTATGGAAACTCAGAAATGTGTCAGCCTTCCACATGCACTTCCTCACAGCTTCTCTCAGGTATTTGGTTACTGGAATGTTTTAGGTTTCACTTTAGAACCCGTTTTCTTTGATATGGCCCTTTGGACAGTTCTGCTTATAACAGTTTCCTTTAAACAAGTGGAAGAAAAATTCTGCTCTGTGGATTTTAATTTGTTTTTGATATTCATCTACAAGACTCTGGGCAAGGTGAAAGCTGGAGAAATGTTGCTTAGTGCTGCTTCATTTTAAACATGACACCCCACCCCCCAACCTTGGTTTCTGGTTTTCATAGTTTTTTCTGCCTTGGAAGGATTTCAGCAAAATCTTGTTTTAGTTAAAGCATTTTTTATTTAAAGGTGTTGGTAGATTTTTCCTCCTAACCATAGAAAGCCTGCCTTTTCTAACTTTAGGGTAGAAGTGTAATCTTTGATTTATTCTACTCCCTGTGCACGTGAGCTTTTCTTTTAAAAAAAATTAGTGTCCATTCGACGGTTTCTTTTTTTTTTTTTTGAGATGGAATTTTGCTCGTTGCCCAGGCTGGAGTGCAATGGCACAATCTTGGCTCACCGCAACCTCTGCCTCCTGGTTTCAAGCGATTCTCCTGCCTTAGCCTCCTTAGTAGCTGGGATTACAGGCGTGCGCCACCATGCCCGGCAAATTTTGTATTTTTAGTAGAGATGGGGTTTCTCCGTGTTGGTCAGGCTAGTCCTGAACTCCCGACCTCAGGTGATCTGCCTGCCTCAGCCTCCCAAAGTGCTGGGATTACAGGCGTGAGCCACCGCGCCCGGCATTCATCTAGTATTTTGTTTTATAGGATTATTTCTGTTCATGGTTACTCCTGTACACATTCCTCTGCCAACCACTTCAGATTCTTTTGGAATAAGACGATGTACGTAAAAACAAACTAAATGGAACTTTTGATTTTATAAGCTTTAAAATTTTTATTTTATATTAAATTTTACAATTTCCAACTTCCGGAATAAACTATTTATGAGACATGCTATTAAGAGACTATCAAGATCAAGGCTGTTACTATTGCTGGGCTGTGACTGGACACGGTGGCTCATGCCTGTAATCCCAAGACTTTGGGAGGCCGAGGGTGGATCACTTGAGCTCAGGAGTTTGAGACCAGCCTGGGCAACATGGCAAAACCCATCTCTACCAAAAATACAAAAAATTAGCTGGTCATGGTTGCACACACCTGTAGCCCCAGCTACTCAAGAGGGTGAGGTGAGAGGATCGCTTGAGCCCAGGATGTCAAGACTGCAGTGAGCCGTGGTTGTGCCACTGCACTCCAGCCTGGGTGACAGAATGAGACCGTGTCTCAAAAAAAAAAAAAAAAAAATTGCTGAGCTATCATGCCTTAACACTAGGTAACGTGTTTAAAATGTTCCTTTCTGCTGGGTGCGGGTGGCTCACACCTGTAATCCCAGCACTTTGGGAGGCTGAGGCAGGCAGATCACCCAAGGTTAGGAGTTCAAGACCAGTCTGGCCAACATGGTGAAACCCCATCTCTACTAAAAATACAAAAATTAGCCAGGCATGGTGGCGTGTGCCTGTAATCCCAGCTACTTGGGAGGCTGAGGCAGGAGAATTGCTTCAACCCAGGAGGCAGAGGTGGCAACGAGCTGAGACTGCACCACTTAACTCCAGCCTGGGCAACAGAGTAAGACTCTGTCTCAAAAATAAATAAATAAATAAATAAAATGTTCCTCTGTTTTAAATCCTAAATTCGTTCTTTGTATACTTTAATAGAATCTTGAATAAATATTTTTATTCTTAGAAGATTATTTCAATATGTTTCTTATTGCTTACAGATTTC